AGTCAGTGAGGTTGGAGGGAAATGAGGAGAGTGTGGTGTCCTGGAAGTGCCCTGAGGAAAAACAGCGTAGTGTGGTAGAGAGGGATGGGATCCAGGTGGTGGGAGAAGGGGCAGGAGAGGCTACTTTTGATAGAGACATTAGGGAAGGCCTCCCAGAAGGCGTTGGATCTAAGTGAGACTGGAATGAAAACAGTAAGTCATTGTGAAAAGCCAGGGAAATGTATTACTGAGGGAACAGCAAGTGCAAAGGCCCTGAGGCAGGTTAAACCTGTCTCCAACCAGGAAATCCACCAGGTCCCATGTGGCTGAAGCATAGAAATCTTTAGGAAAGGCAATCAGAGAGCCACCTAAGAGCCAGGTTATATAGGGTCTTGTAAGTCACAGCACGGAGTCTAGGTATTCCAGTGCTGGAAAAGCCCAGGAATTTCGACGTGATCCACTTAATGCATGGTAGCAGGGCCAGAGTGAAATAGGGGATCAAGCTGTGGGGATAATCCAAAGATGGTGCAAGGTCCTTCCTCCCCAGTCCTTTCCTCCACCCCTTGCCCCCAGCCTTGACCTCAGGCACTTTCTACAGCGGGCAAAACCAAGTTGGGGGACAGGCAGTGGTGACTCACGCCTGTAATCCCAGCACTCCGGGAAGCTGAGCGGGAAGGATCGCTTGAGCCCAGGCGTTCGAGACCGGGCTGGGCAACACAGCGAGACCTCATCTCTACAAAACACAATACAAAAGAACAAAGTTGGGAATGCAGAGCATTGAGTGACTCAGAATCTCAGAAACTGACTGAGGCGACCATGGGTGTCCCTGGAGTTGGGGTGAAGGAGGTGGGGAGACTGCCATCAGAACCCAGGGAAGCGGACGGTCGCTGGACCCTGCCAGCCTCTTCAGCCCTCCACCTGGGACATAGCCTGGCTTGACTCCTGCAGCGCGGCAGCAGGAGGGTTAAACCGTGCGTGGCCTCCGGCGCGGGGGGGAGGCGGAGACGGAGACGGAGCGGTCCCAGCCGCCGCGCCGAGCCCAGCCGAGCCGAGCCGAGCCGAGCCGAGGCGAGCATCTCCCACCGCCGCCGCCCCGCGCCCCAGGCGCCCGCCCCCCACCCGCTCCAGCGCCCTGCCGCGGGCCAAACCTCCCCACCATGCCCCGCACCCCGCCCGCTCCTGCGACCCCCCAGCCCCGCTCAGTCCCGAGCGCCCGCAGTCGTCGCGCCGCCGCGCCAAGCATGCAGGTGAGTGAGAGGGACCCCCACGCCCCCACCCGGCTGGGGTGTGACGGCCCCCTTTTTCTCCCAGTAAAGGCTGAAAATCTGGGTCACAGCTGAGGAAGACCTCAGACATGGAGTCCAGGATGTGGTAAGTTTGGCCCAGCAGAGGGAGCCTGGAGAGTGTCTCAGCCACGCTCTCTCCCTTCTTGCAGGCCTGCGCTGCTGCTGTCCCACCTCCTCCCTCTCTGGCCACTGCTGTTGCTGCCCCTCCCACCGCCTGCTCAGGGCTCTTCATCCTCCCCTCGAACCCCACCAGCCCCAGCCCGCCCCCCGTGTGCCAGGGGAGGCCCCTCGGCCCCACGTCATGTGTGCGTGTGGGAGCGAGCACCTCCACCAAGCCGATCTCCTCGGGTCCCAAGATCACGTCGGCAAGTCCTGCCTGGCACTGCACCCCCAGCCACCCCATCAGGCTTTGAGGAGGGGCCGCCCTCATCCCAATACCCCTGGGCTATCGTGTGGGGTCCCACCGTGTCTCGAGAGGATGGAGGGGACCCCAACTCTGCCAATCCCGGATTTCTGGACTATGGTTTTGCAGCCCCTCATGGGCTCGCAACCCCACACCCCAACTCAGACTCCATGCGAGGTGATGGAGATGGGCTTATCCTTGGAGAGGCACCTGCCACCCTGCGGCCATTCCTGTTCGGGGGCCGTGGGGAAGGTGAGTGGGAAAGGCTGGGAGGGATATGACGGGCTCCCTAAAACTTTCTTCCCACCCCAATCAGGTGTGGACCCCCAGCTCTATGTCACAATTACCATCTCCATCATCATTGTTCTCGTGGCCACTGGCATCATCTTCAAGTTCTGGTAAGCTGGGAGGAGGAAGGTGCTGGTGGATGGCAAGAGAACCTCTTTTCCTCTGGTACCCCAGCTGGGACCGCAGCCAGAAGCGACGCAGACCCTCAGGGCAGCAAGGTGCCCTGAGGCAGGAGGAGAGCCAGCAGCCACTGACAGACCTGTCCCCGGCTGGAGTCACTGTGCTGGGGGCCTTCGGGGACTCACCTACCCCCACCCCTGACCATGAGGAGCCCCGAGGGGGACCCCGGCCTGGGATGCCCCACCCCAAGGGGGCTCCAGCCTTCCAGTTGAACCGGTGAGGGCAGGGGCAATGGGATGGGAGGGCAAAGAGGGAAGGCAACTTAGGTCTTCAGAGCTGGGGTGGGGGTGCCCTCTGGATGGGTAGTGAGGAGGCAGGCGTGGCCTCCCACAGCCCCTGGCCCTCCCAAGGGGGCTGGACCAGCTCCTCTCTGGGAGGCACCCTTCCTTCTCCCAGTCTCTCAGGATCTGTGTCCTATTCTCTGCTGCCCATAACTCCAACTCTGCCCTCTTTGGTTTTTTCTCATGCCACCTTGTCTAAGACAACTCTGCCCTCTTAACCTTGATTCCCCCTCTTTGTCTTGAACTTCCCCTTCTATTCTGGCCTACCCCTTGGTTCCTGACTGTGCCCTTTCCCTCTTCCTCTCAGGATTCCCCTGGTGAATCTGTGATGCCCCCAATGTTGGGGTGCAGCCAAGCAGGAGGCCAAGGGGCCGGCACAGCCCCCATCCCACTGAGGGTGGGGCAGCTGTGGGGAGCTGGGGCCACAGGGGCTCCTGGCTCCTGCCCCTTGCACACCACCCGGAACACTCCCCAGCCCCACGGGCAATCCTATCTGCTCGCCCTCCTGCAGGTGGGGGCCTCACATATCTGTGACTTCGGGTCCCTGTCCCCACCCTTGTGCACTCACATGAAAGCCTTGCACACTCACCTCCACCTTCACAGGCCATTTGCACACGCTCCTGCACCCTCTCCCCGTCCATACCGCTCCGCTCAGCTGACTCTCATGTTCTCTCGTCTCACATTTGCACTCTCTCCTTCCCACATTCTGTGCTCAGCTCACTCAGTGGTCAGCGTTTCCTGCACACTTTACCTCTCATGTGCGTTTCCCGGCCTGATGTTGTGGTGGTGTGCGGCGTGCTCACTCTCTCCCTCATGAACACCCACCCACCTCGTTTCCGCAGCCCCTGCGTGCTGCTCCAGAGGTGGGTGGGAGGTGAGCTGGGGGCTCCTTGGGCCCTCATCGGTCATGGTCTCGTCCCATTCCACACCATTTGTTTCTCTGTCTCCCCATCCTACTCCAAGGATGCCGGCATCACCCTGAGGGCTCCCCCTTGGGAATGGGGTAGTGAGGCCCCAGACTTCACCCCCAGCCCACTGCTAAAATCTGTTTTCTGACAGATGGGTTTTGGGGAGTCGCCTGCTGCACTACATGAGAAAGGGACTCCCATTTGCCCTTCCCTTTCTCCTACAGTCCCTTTTGTCTTGTCTGTCCTGGCTGTCTGTGTGTGTGCCATTCTCTGGACTTCAGAGCCCCCTGAGCCAGTCCTCCCTTCCCAGCCTCCCTTTGGGCCTCCCTAACTCCACCTAGGCTGCCAGGGACCGGAGTCAGCTGGTTCAAGGCCATCGGGAGCTCTGCCTCCAAGTCTACCCTTCCCTTCCCGGACTCCCTCCTGTCCCCTCCTTTCCTCCCTCCTTCCTTCCACTCTCCTTCCTTTTGCTTCCCTGCCCTTTCCCCCTCCTCAGGTTCTTCCCTCCTTCTCACTGGTTTTTCCACCTTCCTCCTTCCCTTCTTCCCTGGCTCCTAGGCTGTGATATATATTTTTGTATTATCTCTTTCTTCTTCTTGTGGTGATCATCTTGAATTACTGTGGGATGTAAGTTTCAAAATTTTCAAATAAAGCCTTTGCAAGATACTCGAGTCCCCTGGTTCTGCCTTCTGACCCCC